CTCTCCTAAGGTCAGAGCTGCACTTCAATGTGGCAGCTACTGGCCATGTGTGGCGACTGAGTGCCTGGAATGTGGCTGGTCTGAACTGTGATGTGCTGGAAAGGTAAAATACAGAGTTAGTTTCAAAGATGAAGTTCCAAAAAATATCTACACTTCATTTATAATTTACATTTTGCTTACGTATTAAGATGATATTTTGGATATATTGGGTTAATTAAATTGCTACAATAAATTCCACCTGTTTTTTTTTTTTTTAATTTTTAAAGTTTGGCTACTAGAAAATTTAAAATACAATTTTATTTCAGAGGATTGCCTTCTTTTTAAAACCTCAGGCAATCTGATGAAAAAACCAGAAGCCAGGAAGGTCATAAACTCTGAAAATTTTAGATAATTGTTATATTCTTTTCATTTGTGAATAACCATATAATATATTATTTATAAAAGAATGTGACCTTATACAAAAGGTTAAATGCAAATACCCTCTGGGGTTGGCCTGGCTCAGTTCAGGAAGGAAGCCCTGCCTGAAAAGGCTGCAGCCTAGACTGTCATCCTTTCCTTTCTTTTTCTTTTCTTTTCTTTTTTTCGTGACAGAATCTCGCTCTGTCATCCAGGCTGGAGTGCACTGGCGCGATCTCGGCTCACTGCAACCTCCGCCTCCTGAGTTTAAGCAATTCTCGTGCCTCAGCCTCCGGAGTAGCTGGGATTACAGGCGCCCGCCACCACACCAGCCTAATTTTTATTTTTAGTAGAGACCGGGTTTTGCCATGTTGGCCAGGCTGGTCTCCAACTCCTGACCTCTGGTGATTCACCCGCCTCGGCCACCCAAAGTGCTGGGATTACACGCGTGAGCCACCGCGCCCGGCCCGTCACTCTTCATTCAGCTCAGCATCAGATCACATCTTCTGTCACTCAGGGCCTGAGGAGGCGGGGATTTAAACATTATCCAATCAGGGACTCTGGGCTGGGAACCGTCCAATCAGGCACTCAGCTGGAGCGGAAAGGGCGGCTTGTGGGATGTGGCGGGGCCGTTGTTTCTGGTTCCAGCTGGAGCTCCGGATCTCGTTTTTACTGCTCTGTGTCCTTAGCCTCTGTGGCCCTGTGACCTGTAGGTATTTGGAGATCCACAGCTAGGACGCCAGGACCCCCTGGAAGCTTAGAAATGGTGAGAGTGCCGGGTCCGATATCCTGAGAAGGAAATCTATATGTATCTTTGTTGTGTTTTTCAGGGATCGTTGACATTTTGGGATGTGACCATAGAATTCGCTCTGGAGGAGTGGCAATGCCTGGACATGGCTCAGCAGAATTTATATAGGAATGTTATGTTAGAGAACTACAGAAACCTGGTCTTCCTGGGTGAGGATGATTTTAATTAAGCAATTCCTATTAATATTTATGTTATTTATTTTTAATAAAACAGGTATCGCTGTCTCTAAGCTAGACTTGATAACTTGTCTGAAGCAAGGGAAAGAGCCTTGGAATATGAAGAGACATGAGATGGTAACTAAACCCCCAGGTATGTGAGAGTGAATACAAGAAACAACACAAGTGACATAATTTATTATTTTCATTTCTTCCAGTTATTAGTTCTCATTTTACACAAGACTTTTGGCCAGATCAGAGCATAAAAGATTCTTTCCAAGAAATAATATTGAGAACATATGCAAGATGTGGACATAAGAATTTACGATTAAGAAAAGATTGTGAAAGTGTCAATGAGGGTAAGATGCACGAAGAAGCTTATAATAAACTTAACCAATGTTGGACAACTACCCAGGGAAAAATATTTCAGTGTAACAAATATGTGAAAGTCTTTCATAAATATTCAAATTCAAATAGATATAAGATTAGACACACTAAAAAGAAAACTTTCAAATGTATGAAATGTAGCAAATCATTTTTCATGCTTTCACACTTAATTCAACATAAGAGAATTCATACTAGAGAGAATATCTACAAATGTGAAGAACGTGGCAAAGCCTTTAAATGGTTCTCAACCCTTATTAAACATAAGATAATTCATACTGAAGACAAACCCTACAAATATAAGAAATGTGGCAAAGCTTTTAACATCTCTTCAATGTTCACTAAATGTAAGATAATTCATACTGGAAAGAAACCCTGCAAATGTGAAGAATGTGGCAAAGTTTTTAACAATTCCTCAACCCTTATGAAACATAAGATAATTCATACTGGGAAGAAACCATATAAATGTGAAGAATGTGGCAAAGCTTTTAAGCAATCCTCACACCTTACTAGACATAAAGCAATTCATACTGGAGAGAAACCCTACAAATGCGAAGAATGTGGCAAAGCTTTTAACCATTTCTCAGCCCTTAGAAAACATCAGATAATTCATACTGGAAAGAAACCCTACAAATGTGAAGAATGTGGCAAAGCTTTTAGCCAGTCCTCAACCCTTAGAAAACATGAGATAATTCATACTGAAGAGAAACCCTACAAATATGAAGAATGCGGCAAAGCTTTTAGCAATTTGTCAGCCCTTAGAAAACATGAGATAATTCATACTGGACAGAAACCCTACAAATGTGAAGAATGTGGTAAAGCTTTTAAGTGGTCCTCAAAACTTACTGTACATAAGGTAATTCATACTGCAGAGAAACCCTGCAAATGTGAAGAATGTGGCAAAGCTTTTAAGCGTTTCTCAGCCCTTAGAAAACATAAGATAATTCATACTGGAAAGCAACCCTACAAATGTGAAGAATGCAGCAAAGCTTTTAGCAATTTTTCAGCCCTTAGAAAACATGAGATAATTCATACTGGAGAGAAACCCTACAAATGTGAAGAATGTGGTAAAGCTTTTAAGTGGTCCTCAAAACTTACTGTACATAAGGTAATTCATATGGAAGAGAAACCTTGCAAATGTGAAGAATGTGGCAAAGCTTTTAAGCATTTCTCAGCCCTTAGAAAACATAAGATAATTCATACTGGAAAGAAACCCTACAAATGTGAAGAATGTGGCAAAGCTTTTAACAATTCCTCAACCCTTATGAAACATAAGATAATTCATACTGGGAAGAAACCATACAAATGTGAAGAATGTGGCAAAGCTTTTAAGCAATCTTCACATCTTACTAGACATAAAGCAATTCATACTGGGGAGAAACCCTACAAATGTGAAGAATGTGGCAAAGCTTTTAACCACTTCTCAGCCCTTAGAAAACATCAGATAATTCATACTGGAAAGAAACCCTACAAATGTGAAGAATGTGGCAAAGCTTTTAGCCAGTCCTCAACCCTTAGAAAACATGAGATAATTCATACTGGAGAGAAACCCTACAAATGTGAAGAATGTGGTAAAGCTTTTAAGTGGTCCTCACACCTTACTAGACATAAAGTAATTCATACTGAAGAGAAACCCTACAAATGTGAAGAATGTGGCAAGGCTTTTAACCATTTCTCAGCCCTTAGGAAACATAAGATAATTCATACTGGAAAGAAACCCTACAAATGTGAAGAATGTGGCAAAGCTTTTAGCCAGTCCTCAACTCTTAGAAAACATGAGATAATTCATACTGGAGAGAAACCCTACAAATGTGAAGAATGTGGTAAAGCTTTTAAGTGGTCCTCAAAACTTACTGTACATAAGGTAATTCATACTGCAGAGAAACCCTGCAAATGTGAAGAATGTGGCAAAGCTTTTAAGCATTTCTCAGCCCTTAGAAAACATAAGATAATTCATACTGGAAAGAAACCCTATAAATGTGAAGAATGTGGCAAAGCTTTTAACAATTCCTCAACCCTTAGAAAACATGAGATAATTCATACTGGAGAGAAATCCTACAAATGTGAAGAATGTGGTAAAGCTTTTCAGTGGTCCTCAAAACTTACTTTACATAAGGTAATTCATATGGAGAGAAACCCTGCAAATGTGAAGAATGTGGCAAAGCTTTTAAACATTTCTCAGCCCTTAGAAAACATGAGATAATTCATACTGGAAAGAAACCCTACAAATGTGAAGAATGTGGCAAAGCTTTTAACAATTCCTCAACCCTTAGGAAACATAAGATAATTTATACTGGGAAGAAACCATACAAATGTGAAGAATGTGGCAAAGCTTTTAAGCAGTCCTCACACCTTACTAGACATAAAGCAGTTCATACTGGGGAGAAGCCCTACAAATGTGGAGAATGTGGAAAAGCTTTTAACAATTCCTCAACCCTTAAGAAACATAAGCTAATTCATACTAGGGAGAAATCGTACAAATGTGAAGAATGTGGCAAAGCTTTTAGCAATTTCTCAGCCCTTAGGAAACATAAGATAATTCATACTGGGGAGAAACCATACAAATGTGAAGAATGTGGTAAAGCTTTTAAGTGGTCTCAAAACTTATGGAACATAAGGTAATTCATACTGTAGAGAAACCCTACAAATGTGAAGAATGTGGCAAAGCTTTTAAGCATTTCTCAGCCCTTAGAAAACATGAGATAATTATACTGGAAAGAAACCCTACAAATGTGAAGAATGTGGCAAAGCTTTTAACAATTCCTCAACCCTTATGAAACATAAGATAATTCATACTGGGGAGAAACCGTACAAATGTGAAGAATGTGGCAAAGGTTTTAACAATTTCTCGACCCTTATGAAACATAAGATAATTCATACTGGGGAGAAACCGTACAAATGTGAAGAATGTGGCAAAGCTTTTAAGCAATCCTCACACCTTACTAAACATAAATCAATTCATACTGGAGAGAAACCCTACAAATGTGAAGAACGTGGCAAAGCTTTTAGCCATTTCTCACGCCTTACTAAACATAGGATAATTCATACTGGAAAGAAACCCTACAAATGTGAAGAGTGTGGTAAAGCATTTAGTCCTCAAACCTTACTAAACATAAGATAATTCATTCTGGAGAGAAACCCTACAAATGTGAAGAATGTGGCAAAGCCTTTAACCAGTCCTCACACCTTACTCAACATAAAACAATTCATACTGGAGGGAAAACCTACAAATGTGAAGAATGTGGCAAAGCTTTTAACCATCTTTCAGCCCTTACTAAACATAAGATAATTCATACTGGGGAGAAGCCCTAAAAATGTGAAGAATGTGTCAAAGCTTTCAACCATTTTACAAACCTTAATACACATAAGATAATTTATACTAGAGACAGACCCTCCATATGTGAAGAATGTGGCAAAGCTTTTAACCAGTCCTCAAGCCTTAATAGGCAGAAAACAATTCATGCTGGAGAGAAACCCCACAAATGTAAAGAATGTGGCAAAGCCTTTAACCAGTCCTCACACCTTAAATACACATAAAATAATTGATACTGGAGGAAAACCCTACAAATATAATAAAGGTGACAAAGCTTTTAACCATTGCTCAGCTGTTACTCAAAATGAGAGAATTCCTAAAGAAGATAAACTCCACAAATGTGAATAATATGGCAAAGCTTTTAACTGGTCCTCAAATCTTACTGAATGTAAGATAATTCATACTGAAGATAAACCCTTCAAATGTGAGGAATGTGGCAAAGCTTTTAATCAGTCCTCAAATCTTACTGAACATAAGATAATTCATAGTAGAGACAAACACTGCAAATATGAAGAATGGGCAAAGCTTTTAACCAGTCCTCAAACTTTACTCAACATAAAATAATTTATCTTGGAGAGGAACACTACAAATTTAAAGAATTTGGCAAAACTTTTAACTGCTTCTCAAAACTTACTGAACATAAGATAATTCATACTGGAGAGATACTTTACAAATGTGAAGAATGTGGCAAAGCTTCTAACGGGTTCTCAGATCTTACTGAATATAAGATAAATTAGAGAGAAACCCGCCTCATGTGAAGAGTGTGGCAAAACTTTTAACTGGTCCTCAAACCTTACTGAACATAAGATAATTCATACTGAAGAGAAACCCTACAAATATGAAAACTGTGGCAAAGCTTTTAACTGGTTTTCAGACCTTACTCAACAGAAAATAGTTGATACTGAAGACAAACTCTAGAAATGTGAAGAATGTGGCAATGCTTTTAATCAGTTAAACTTTATTAGACATAAGAAAATTCGTACTGGAGAAAAACCCTACAAATGTGAAGAAAGTGGCAATGCTTTTAGCCAGTCCTCAACTCTTGCTAAACAACATAATTCAATGGGAGAGAAACCCTACAAATGTGAATAATGCCATAAGCATTCTTCAATTTTTTTTTTTTTTTTTTTGAAACAGAGTTTCGCCCTAGTTGCCCAGGCTCTGGAGTGCAGTGGCACAATCTCGGCTCACTGCAACCTCCGCCTCCTGGGTTTTCAAGCGATTCTCCTGCCTCAGCCTCCCGAGTAGCAGGGACTATAGGCATGTGCCACCACGCCCACCTAATTTTGTATTTTTAGTAGAGACGGGGTTTCTCCATGTTGGTCAAGCTGGTCTCGAACTCCCGACCTCTGGTGATCTGCCCGCCTCGGCCTCCCAAAGTGCTGGGATTAAAGGCGTGAGCCACCGTGCCCAGCCTAATTCTTCAATTCTTAATAAACAATTTATACTGAAGAGAAACCCTACAAACGTGAAGAATGTTGCAAAGCTTTTAACGTCCTCAAACCTTACTGAACATAAGATAATTCATAATGGAAACTAGCCCTACAAATATGAAGAATGTGGCAAACACTGTAACCATTTCTCACATCTTACCACACATTAAGATAATTCATACTGAAGAGAAACCCGACAAATGTGAAGAATGTAACAAAGTCTTTAACTGGTCTTCAACTCATACTAAATATAAGAGAATTCATACAGAAGATAAATTTTATAAATATGAAGAATGTGACAAAAGCTTTAAAAACATTTCAACCCTTATTACACATAAGATAATTTATGTTGTAGAGAAATTCTACAAATGTGAAGAATGTGGCAAAGTTTTTTTTTTTTTTTTGAAATGGAGTCTCACTCTGTCGCCCAAATTGGAGTGCAATGGTGCAATCTCAGTTCATTGCAACCTCCGCCTCCTGGGTTCAAGCGATTCTCTGGCCTCAACCTCCCAAGCAGCTGGGATTGCAGGCGCCTGCCACCACGCCCAGCTAATTTTTGTATTTTTAGTAGAGACGGGGTTTCACCATTTTGACCAGGCTGGTTTTGAACTCCTGACCTCAAGTGATCCACCCGCCTTGGCCTCCCAAAGTGCCCCAAAGTGCTGGGATTACAAGCATGAGCCATTGAGCCCGGTCGAATGTGGCAAAGTTTTTAATAAGTTATCAAATCATACTGGAGAGAAGCTCTACAAACCTAAAAGACATGACAGTGCTCTTGAGAACACCTTAAACTTTTCTAAACATAAAAGAAATCATAGTGTCAAGAAGCCCTAGATGTGAGTCATGTCACAAAGCCTTTAAATGGTTGTCACACTTGAGTATAAGCTAATTTATCCTAGAGAAAACTATGAAGAATGTGGCAAAATATTTAACCAATACTCACACCTTATCGCATAGGAAAGCATTTATACTTGAAAAAAAATGTACACCTATGAAGAATGTGGAAAAGCCATTAATATCTGCTCACATCTTAACATCACAGAGTTTATACTTAAAACAAATATTAAAAATGCAATTACTGTGAGAATATCTTTTAGAAAATATAAACCTTAGAATGGTGAAGAGTATTTCTTTTGATGACAAACATTACAAATATAAAGACGGTTGTAGTACTATATTTGTATCACAGATCTTATTGTGCATATTTTGTGCTAGAGAAAAACCCTAAAGTTGCTCAAACTTTGTTCAATATCAGGGAATGTATAATAGAGAAAAAAACCTGCAAATGTAATAAATTTGGAAAAAAGTTTATAAACTACAGCTTAGAAAACAGAGTAAGTTTTTTTTGTAGATGCAGTAAATATGAAAAATATTCAATCCAAAATTAACTCTGTAAATGTCAGAGAATTCACAGTAGAAATGATAAGGCACTGGCACTTCAGACTACACTAAATCAGAGTGTTGAGTAAAAAAAATAATTTCAATCTAAAATTTAGATAAGTTATTTGCATATAACTTAAAAAAGAGGAGGTGATTTTTTGGAGAATTATAATTACATTTGAAGTATACTTTTTGTATACTTCAAATATCAAAAAAATTAACATCACAATATTGAAAAAAATTACAGACTCTGAAAAGCAAATAAGGATGTAATTCAACTCTCAAGTTACTTCATGCTCTTCATTCCTACTTTATTTACATGTGAAAGCATGCGATCAATTGTTGCTGCATCAGAGATATGAAAGATTCTTTTTTATTAGATGGGCATTATTTATGACCTTTTTCATAAAAGAGAAAGGATATTAAAATATAAAATGCATGATAAAAATCTAAATGGAGAGGCTTTTTGTGGTTAACTTAAAATATTGAGTGATGTATGAGGTAGGTGTTCTGAGGAATATATTTTTGTGCATTATAGTGAGAAAAACATTTTAAAATTTTAGTTAAAATTAAAATTAAATTAGTGATGTATTATATTAGTTGTGCTTTTATGTAATGTAGTACATTCATAAATTTTTAGATTATATGTAAACTTAATTTTTTAAACATTTTTTGACATGTTAAGTCTGTTGTACATTCAATGAAGTGTTATTATGCCACTCGCTTTAACCTATCCCACCTTACTCAAGGGTGTAGGTAAGAGATGGCAACAGTTTACTATTTGGTAAGAGTGGAATAACATCTCTAGTAATCTCTTTTTTTCAGTGGCTTTAACCTGCAAATAAATTAAAGAATATTGTTCTCGTAGGTTACATTTTTATACTTTTAATCTTATTTAAACTTCTTTTTTTTTTTGCCTTGACAAATTTAAACTTATTTTTCTTAACTTTTATGGGTACATAGTGTGTAGATATATTTCTGCCATATATAGCATATTTTGATACCAGCATAAAATATGTAATAATCACGTCAGGGTAAATGAGGGATTCTTCACCTTCAACATTTATTCCTTGAATTACAAGCAATCCAAATCTACACTTTTAGTCACTTTGAAATATAAAACTAAATTGTTATCTTTATTATAGCGTCATTTTTGTGGTCATAATAAAAATCATATAGGAATGTAAATAAAATCTATACATATCTGGGTCCTGAGTAAATATTTTTTTTAATTTGTCAT